CTCACTATTTCCTGTATTACCAGCTTGAATTTACATCGCGCTGTTAATGTTTAATCCTCTCCACATCGACGCGGGGTAGTAATTTGTTCCAAGTCACACAACTTATCAATGGTGGACTATTCAGGACTTAGATCCCGGATATTCAACCTCAGTAAACGTCTCCCCAGCTCCAGGGCGCTGCGTCATCTGGCTTTAAAAAAACGTTTCTGGCCGGGCGCAGTAGCTCACGCCTGTCATCCCAGCACTTTGGGAGGCCGAGGCGGGCGGATCACGAGGTCAAGAGTTCGAGACCAGCCTGGCCAACATGGTGAAACCTCGTCTCCACTAAAAATACAAAAATTAGCTGGGCGTGGTGGCGGGCGCCTGTAATCCCAGCTACTCGGGAGGCTGAGACAGGAGAATCGCTTGAACCCAGCAGGCGGGGTTGCAGTGAGCCGAGATCGCGCCGTTGCACTCCAGCCTGGGCAACAAGTAAGACTCCGTCTCAAAAAAAAAAAAAAAAAAAAAAAAGACGTTTCTCCCCATAAGGAGGCTGCAGTCACCTCGAAAAGCTTCTGCGCAGAGCCCGGCGCACGGGGAATTTCTATCGAGTGGGCACTGTCCCGTCCTACGAATGTCCTTGGCGACATCGCCACTCGCCAGCTGGGATCACGTCGCCCCCGTGGCCGGGGACACCCGCTGCCACTGACCGAGGGGGCCCCGGGAGCTGAGAGGTCGCCGCTGCGCTGCCCGCGGAGGCTGTGGGCTGCGGTTGGCGACGCCGCAGGGCTGACTTTCATCCGGGCGTCCTGCTGGAGGCCAGACCCTACCCCAACCTCGGGGTCCTCAGTGCGGGGCGCGCCTTGGGGAGGGAAGAGGCCCCGCCCATCCTAAGGACGCGCTGAGGCCACGCGGGGCCGCCGGGATACTGCGTTGCCCGGGAGACACCTGACGTGACAGGAACGCCGCCAGTCTCAGTCCGCCGTGATCCCACAGTTCCCCGGTCCCGGAAGTGCCCTGGCCTGCCGGAAGTGCCGGAGCGGCTGACAGAGCGGCTGACGGAGCCGGGCTCACCAGGTCGCTGCCGCGAGGGAGTTGCTGTGCTGGGGCCTGGGTGGCGGCTGGAGGCCTGAGTTGGGCTCGCGGCGGGGGTCGGCAGGGGGCCGGGTGGCGGAATGATGGAGGAGGAGGAACTGGAGTTCGTGGAGGAGCTGGAAGCCGTGCTGCAGCTCACGCCCGAGGTGCAGCTGGCCATCGAGCAGGTAAGCGTTCCGCCCCTCAGGAGGGGAAACGGGTTTTTATATATACTCCTCTCTTTCTATATAGGTGTTTCCAAGCCAGGACCCTCTAGATCGAGCAGATTTCAATGCTGTTGAGTATATCAATACCCTGTTCCCAACCGAGCAAGTAAGTAGAGTTTCAGGTTTCCTTCCTTTCAGAACAGCTGGGCACTCTTCCTTCTTTATTGTAGTCTCTGGCGAACATAGACGAAGTCGTGAACAAAATTAGGCTGAAAATAAGGTGAGTAAAGCTGTGTGATTGTTCATAATTAATGAATGACTGTATCCTTGAACTGTTTTGCTAGGAGACTGGATGACAATATTCGAACTGTTGTAAGAGGTCAGACGAACGTGGGGCAGGATGGACGGCAAGTAAGTAACTCATTCCTCCATATTACCTATGCTTTTTGTTTTTCATGTATTTCCCTTACTCTAGGCGCTTGAAGAGGCTCAGAAAGCTATCCAACAACTCTTTGGCAAAATCAAAGATATCAAAGACAAAGCTGAAAAATCAGAGCAAATGGTGAGTTCTGGTTTCTTCCTAACCTTTTTGCATCCTTTCTTTCTTGTGGTTTTTCAATGTTTAGGTGAAAGAAATCACCCGTGATATTAAGCAATTAGATCACGCCAAACGCCACCTGACCACCTCAATCACCACACTGAACCACCTGCACATGCTGGCAGGAGGTGTCGACTCCCTCGAGTAAGCAATGCCAACTTTCTCTTTTGGGGCCATCTAGACTTTTAAACTTATTCTTTCCTTGCAGAGCCATGACCAGGCGAAGACAATACGGAGAAGTTGCTAATCTCCTTCAGGGTGTGATGAATGTCCTGGAGCACTTCCACAAGTATATGGGGATTCCGCAGATCCGGCAGCTTTCCGAAAGGTAAACTGTCACCAGAGGGAAAGTATATGGGGCCAGGTGATGATATGTTCTCTCTTCCTCACAGAGTGAAGGCTGCACAGACTGAGTTAGGACAGCAAATCCTGGCAGATTTTGAAGAAGCGTTTCCTTCCCAGGGCACCAAGGTACTGCTTTGCGTTTCCCCAGTCTTTAGAGAGCTTTTCACCTGGTACATGTTTGTTTTACTAGAGACCAGGAGGACCCAGCAATGTTCTACGAGATGCATGTCTGGTTGCTAATATTCTAGATCCCAGGATCAAACAGGAAATCATCAAAAAGTTTATTAAACAGCATCTGTCAGAGTATCTGGTACTTTTTCAAGAAAACCAAGATGTGAGTATTGACCAAATAAGATCAGATGTAACCTGGGGTGGCTTTTGATCTCCACCTTCACCAGGTTGCCTGGCTGGACAAAATCGACAGACGCTATGCCTGGATAAAACGCCAGCTTGTGGACTATGAGGAGAAATACGGCCGCATGTTTCCACGTGAGTGGTGCATGGCTGAGAGGATTGCGGTGGAATTTTGCCATGTGACAAGGTAGATGCCAGTTCTCTACTGGTTCTGTGGTTTTTGATAGTATTCTTATCTCTTTGTTTTGAAGGGCAGAACTTGCCAAGATTATGCGTACCAGAGCGAAGGAAATTGAAGTGAAATTGCTTCTTTTTGCTATTCAAAGAACAACTAACTTTGAGGGGTTTCTTGCAAAACGCTTCTCCGGCTGCACCCTGACCGATGGGACCCTGGTAAGACCTTCCCTAGGGAGCTGCCACGTGAAAAACACTTCTCTTTCTCATATCTACCTAACAGAAAAAGCTTGAGTCTCCACCCCCATCTACCAATCCCTTCCTGGAAGATGAGCCAACACCAGAGATGGAGGAACTGGCAACGGAGAAAGGAGATTTAGATCAAGTAAGTCTGGTTTGCGTCACCACGGGTAACCTAGTATGGGGTTTATTTTTCTTTGTTTTTACAGCCAAAGAAGCCTAAAGCCCCAGACAATCCATTTCATGGCATTGTTTCCAAGTGTTTTGAGCCTCATCTCTACGTGTATATCGAATCCCAAGACAAGTGAGTGAGGAACATTCGCTGTTTTCTGCCTGATAACATTTTTGGTTTTTTTTTTTCCTCCTAGGAACCTCGGAGAGCTGATAGATCGGTTTGTGGCTGATTTCAAAGCCCAGGGGCCACCTAAGCCCAACACTGATGAAGGGGGTGCCGTGCTCCCCAGCTGCGCCGACCTCTTTGTCTACTACAAGAAGTGCATGGTGCAATGCTCTCAGCTCAGTACTGGGGAGCCCATGATCGCCCTGACCACCATTTTCCAGAAGTACCTCCGAGAATACGCCTGGAAAATCCTCTCTGGCAACCTGCCCAAGTGAGTCCTGTTCTTCATAGTCTGAGTGGTGGCATGCTGACTTGTTCCTGTTCCTTTTCTTCAGAACCACAACCAGCAGTGGAGGACTGACTATCAGCAGCCTCCTCAAGGAAAAGGAGGGCTCAGAAGTAGCCAAGTTCACTCTGGAGGAGCTCTGCCTCATCTGTAACATCCTGAGCACGGCAGAGTACTGTCTGGCCACCACCCAGCAGGTGAGCCATCCTGGCTGCCCACTCACCACCTCACCGTGCATCCATTTCTTCTGTTTTTCAACAGCTAGAAGAAAAACTCAAAGAAAAAGTGGATGTAAGTCTGATTGAACGAATCAATCTGACTGGAGAGATGGACACGTTCAGCACGTATGTACCCTGCACACACTTACTGGCTGCCTAGGGTGACCACAGTGATTTGTTTGATTTGCAGCGTCATCTCCAGCAGTATTCAGCTGCTGGTTCAGGATCTGGATGCTGCCTGTGATCCTGCCCTGACTGCCATGAGCAAGGTAAGGTCTTGGGAAATGGCATCCTACAAACTGGATTCAACGCCTCATCCTTTCTCCCTTTCAGATGCAGTGGCAGAACGTGGAGCACGTTGGTGACCAGAGCCCCTACGTCACCTCTGTCATTCTGCACATCAAGCAGAACGTCCCCATCATCCGTGACAACCTGGCTTCCACACGCAAGTACTTCACTCAGTTCTGCGTTAAATTTGCAAAGTAAGTCCTGGGGCGTGCTCATCTCTGGGTTCAGCCTAATTTGTCACTTCTTTTTTATCCACAGCTCCTTCATTCCCAAATTCATCACCCACCTCTTCAAGTGCAAGCCAATTAGCATGGTGGGAGCAGAACAGGTGAGATGGACGTAGTATCAGGCATTTGCCTGGGGCCGGTAATGCTCTCTGCTTTGCTCCACAGCTGCTGCTGGACACCCACTCGCTGAAGATGGTCCTGCTCGATCTCCCCTCCATCAGCTCGCAGGTGGTGAGGAAGGCACCCGCCAGCTACACCAAGATCGTTGTCAAAGGCATGACCCGGGCTGAGATGATCCTCAAGGTGATGGCTTGTGTTAAAAGGGGCCAGTTATTGAGGGGCTTGCTCCTGTCTCCTCCCGCTGTAGGTAGTGATGGCCCCTCATGAACCGTTGGTGGTGTTTGTTGACAACTACATCAAACTTCTCACAGACTGCAACACAGAAACCTTTCAGAAGATACTGGACATGAAGGTTTGTGCCGGGACATTTGGTCCACACCTGCTTCGTGACGGTTCTGTTTCTCTCTCAACCTCAGGGGCTGAAGAGGAGTGAGCAGAGCAGCATGCTGGAACTCCTGCGCCAGCGGCTCCCCGCACCGCCCTCGGGGGCAGAAAGCTCCGGCTCACTGTCCCTGACGGCGCCAACACCAGAGCAAGAGTCGTCACGCATCCGCAAGCTCGAGAAACTCATTAAAAAGAGACTGTAGCAGCAGCAAGGGGCCCTTTGCTCCTGGCTGGAGACCCTCAGCGCCCGTTCCCCAGAAGCCCCCAACCTCTCCTGTGCTCCCCGGCACTCTCACATCGTCGGTCTTCAAACTTCCTGGGACATGTGGGTTGTTACTGAGTCTCTCCCATGCCCTGTCTTACTTCCTGCCCTAATCGGAGACGCTGAGTAAGGGCTGGGCTCTAAGAGGGCGATTTAGGTGATCTCTGGTTCGTGAAGCAGAGGCAGCAGTGGAGGATAGGTCCCTGAGCTGCCCTTGACTCATGTAGCCTCCCCATGGCAGTCACACCCTCTTGACACGTGGGCCCCACCCGTCCTTTTTTTTTTTTTTTTTTTTTTTTTTTGAGACAGAGTCTCGCTCTGTCACCCAGGCTGGAGTGCAGTGGCGTGATCTCGGCTCACTGCAACCTCCGCCTCCCAGGTTCAAGCAATTCTCCTGCCTCAGCCTCCTGAGTATCGGATTACAGGCGTGAGCCACCGAGCCCAGCCCCTTCCTCCATTTCTTTACTCCCACCCTGCTCCTGGTTTCTAGGGAAGGGAAACCAGGAAGTTCACTTGGAAGACGTTTCCTAGGTTTTCTCATCAGATGAAGCCATGGGAACGCCCAGGAAGTCCATACTCTCAAACCCCTTTCTGCCCACTCACCTTCAGGTCCACAGCACTTTCCAGCGTCATCTGAAATAGCAAAGGTGATGTGCAGCATCCCAGTGATGTGTTCCTGTGTTATGAGAAGGAGTCTGGGGTTCTGGATGCCTCAGGAACAGAATATGGACCTTAAAGACCAGGCTGAGAGCCTGGCCTGGCACGCAGCCTGCCCGCCCCCCCCGCCCTTCCTGTCCACCGCGGGCTCTCTGCAGCAGGGCTTGCCGAAGAGACTGCTCCCGACCTCTCATGTCATCCTGCATCCAGAGAATGGCAGCATATCAAGCCGTTAACCCTGATTCACTCGGTTCCCTTGAAACCAGGCCTCAGTTAACCATGACCACAGCTACAGGCAAACCGCTGCTGTTGCTGCCTGCTTTTGCTGAAGAATGATATCTTGCCAGGCACGGCGGCTCATGCCTGTAGTCGCAACACTTTGGGAGACCAAGGCAGGAGGATCACTTGAGTCCAGGAGTTTGAGACCAGCCTGGGCAACATACAGATGTCTACAAAAATAAAAATTTGCAAGGTGTGGTGGCATGCACCTGTAGTCCCAACTGCTAGGGAGGCTGAGGTGGGCAGATTGCTTGAGCTCAGGAGTTTGAGACCAGTCTGGGCAACCTGGCAAAACCAAAAATACAAAAAATTGGCTGGGTGTGGTGGCTCATGCCTGTAATCACAGCACTTTGGGAGGCTGAGGCAGGTGGATCACCTGAGGTCAGGAATTCGAGACCAGCCTGCCCAACATGGCGAAACCCTGTCTCAACTAAAAATAAAAAAAATTAGCCGGGTGTCATGGCGAGTGCCTGTAATCCCAGCTACTGGGGAGGCTGAGGCAGGAGAATCACTTAAACCCGGGAGGTGGAGGCTGCAGTGAGCCAAGATTTCACCACTGCACTCCAGCCTGGGTGACAGAGCAAGACCCCTTCTCAAAAAGTTTTCAGGATAGAGGAAATTTCCTTAAAATCCATAAAACTTGTAACAGCCGTACAGTAGGAATAAGGTTTGGAAATCTGCCTGGAAACCTGATTTCCTCATCCCCACCTTGTTTCCCAACATAACCACTGCTCTGTGCCCCTGCCCTCTCTGCCAGGCTTTCTCCCCGATGCCGTCCAGCTCTGATCCTGAGTGTCATTTCTTCATCGGCTTCCAGGCTGTCCTTGCTAGCTGGTTTGACTCTCACGCATCAAGCGTCTCAAATTTGAGAATGCGGAGGAGAAAAGAAGTGTTGCGAGAAGGAGATGCGGCCTTCAGTTGAGGTCTATTAGGAAAAGATTCCAAATAAGACAAGGGCGGGGGGCGGCAGTCGGGAGAGCCCCCAGGAAGCCCTGTAGATGCCCCCACCCCAGCCCATGGAGTTGCTATGGTTAAGCAGCCTGAGCCGTACAGTTGAAAAGGGGCGGTGGGGCCCATCTCCAAATAGCACAGCCAGTTCAGCCGTCTGTCCTCAACCCAGGAGAGCTGGGAAAGCCAGTGGACTCCTGCACCTGGTTCTTGTCACTCCTGGCGTTTGTGTACAGATCACCACTTCTCTTTTTGGTTCATTGTTGAGGAGTCGTTTTCCGGACGGCTCCATCACAGCATTGAGCTATCAAGCTGCTGTTTTCCACAGTTGGTGGTCACAGCCAGGGAAGTTGCTGTCTTGATTTGTTACATTGTCAGTAATCCCCAAGGAACCAATGGATGTCAGTAGGAGTTTCTGTTAAATGTCTCCTTGATGGGGACTCAGTACTGTGTAGAGACGCTGTGTTTCTCTTCTGGGGGTGTGCATCAGAACCACTGGGGCCTTTTAAAATCTACAGATGCCGGCCGGGCGCCGTGGCTCACGCCTGGAATCCCAGCACTTGGGGAGGCTGAGGCGGGCGGATCACAAGCGCAGGAAATTGAGACCATCCTTGCCAATATGGTGAAACCCCATCTCTACAAAAAATACAAAAATTACCGGGGTGTGGTGGCGTGCACACCTCCCAGCTACTTGGGAGGCTGAGGCAGGAGAATCGCTTGAACCCGGGAGGCAAAGATTGCAGTGAGCCGAGATCACGCCACTGCACTCCAGCCTGGCGACAGAGTGAGACTCTATCTCAAAACAAACAAAAAAACAGATGCCCGGAGATTTTGAGTCAGTAAGTTTGGATGGGGCCTGGCATACAGGTTTAAAAGTTCCATAGGTAGTTATAACGTTTACACCTTGTTAAGAACCACTGCAACAGAGAGATTTGCTTTATGGAAGGGCTCCTGCCACGCATTTTCATACATGTCTATTTTTCTGACTCTAAGCTAAAAGTGCGCCGACACTACACTTGAGCTGGTGCCAACGTGGTGAAGATTCTCTACTGATAACAGCTTTCATTTTAAACTTGTGTTGGGTCAGGCGCGGTGGCTCACGCCTGTAATCCCAGCACTTTGGGAGGCCGAGGTGGGCGGATCACATGAGGTCACGAGTTTGAGACCAGCCTGGCCAACATGGCAAAATCCCATCTCTACTAAAAATACAAAAAAAAAAAAAAAAAAAGCAGGCAGGTGGCGGGTGCCTGTAATCCCAGCTACTTGGGAGGCTGAGGCAGGGGAATCAGTTGAATCCGGGAGGCGGAGGTTGCAGTGAGCCGAGGTCCCGCCACTGCACTCCAGCCTGGGAGACAGAGTGAGACTCAGTTAAAAAAAAAAGACTTTTGGTGGTGGTGGGGACCATGCCCAGGATTGGGCTCTCTCCATACTGATGAGGATTCTTCTTGTTTTGATGACCAACCCCCAAGCAGAAGCTTTATTTATTAACATCACTTCAAAAATAACGTATCAAAGGGGCACCCTAGGCCGGGTACTGTGGCATCACACCTGTAATGCCAGTGCTTTGAGAGGCTGAGGTGGGAAGATTGCTTGAGCCCAGGACTTCAAGACAAGCCTGGGCAACAGAGTGAGACCCCATCTCTATTAAAAAATAGGCCGGGCATGGTGGCTCACACTGGTAATCCCAGCACTTTGGGAGGCCGAGGCAGGTGGATCATGTGAGGTCAGGAGTTCGAGACCAGCCTGGCCGACATGGTGAAACCCTGTCTTTACTAAAAATACAAAATTAGCCAGGCGTGGTGGTGGGCGCCTGTAATCCCAGCTACTCAGGAGGCTGAAGCAGGAGGATCGCTTGAACCCAGGAGGCAGAGGCTGCAGTGAGCCGAGATCATGCCATTGCACTCCTGCCTGGGTGACGGAGCAAGACTCTCTAAAAAATAATAAGGTAAAAGGAGTACCTGTGGATGAAAGCAGCAGCTAACAGCTCTGTGATTCAGCTAGACCTAGATATTGTGCCCATTCCTTCCCCTCAGTCCATTTTCTGTAGCCCCTTTAAAAACCAAAAAACAACTTTGAAGTCACTTTGGGTTTAAAATAAATAGTGGTAATTTGTATAATCAATAAAGAGTTCACTCTGCTCTTACTGAGGGGACTTGTCTGAAAGCTGGCTTAGCGGTGTCCAGGCCAGAGAACATCCTGTGTGGACTCTTAACAATGAAACAGGAGCCGCAATGGACAAGGTGTTCTGATCTCCAAACCCAGCTCAGGGATTGAAGCTAACTACCGCCACTCCTTCCTCTCTCGAAGAACAAAGAGCCAGTACCCAGGGCTCTGCCCACCCCCGAGAAGGGGTGCCTGATTTCTTATGTCTAGGGTGGCTCCTCTGTGCAGATCAGACAGGACTGAGAGCAGACAAGCTGAGACCAGCATGACCAGTACAGGGCACGCAGAGCGTGGGGGCAGGTCCGAGGCTGCTGCTCGATGCAGGGTATGACACCAACCCTTCCTGAATTGCCATCGGATGAGGAGACCTGGTTCCCTGTTGAAAGAATGCCAGGGGAAATGCTGCATGTGCACAGCTGGAAATGGGGTTCCTTCTCTAGGAAGAGCACTCGGAATAACCTGCTGGAAATGGGGTTCCTTCCCTAGGAAGAGCACTCAGAATAACCTGCTGGAAATGGGATTCCTTGGCTAGGAAGAGCACTCAGAATAACCTGCTGGAAATGGGATTCCTTGGCTAGGAAGAGCACTCAGAATAACCTGCTGGAAATGGGATTCCTTACCTAGGAAGAGCACTCGGAATAACCTGCTGGAAATGGGATTCCTTACCTAGGAAGAGCACTCGGAATAACCTGCTGGAAATGGGGTTCCTTCCCTAGGAAGAGCACTCGGAATAACCTGCTGGAAATGGGGTTCCTTCCCTAGGAAGAGCACTCGGAATAACCTGCTGGAAATGGGGTTCCTTCGCTAGGAAGAGCACTCGGAATAACCTGCTGGAAATGGGATTCCTTCGCTAGGAAGAGCACTCGGAATAACCTGCTGGAAATGGGATTCCTTCGCTAGGAAGAGCACTCGGAATAACCTGCTGGAAATGAGATTCCTTCCCTAGGAAGAGCACTCGGAATAACCTGCTGGAAATGGGATTCCTTCGCTAGGAAGAGCACTCGGAATAACCTGCTGGAAATGAGATTCCTTCGCTAGGAAGAGCACTCGGAATAACCTGCTGGAAATGGGATTCCTTCGCTAGGAAGAGCACTCGGAATAACCTGCTGGAAATGAGATTCCTTCGCTAGGAAGAGCACTCGGAATAACCTGCTGGAAATGGGATTCCTTCGCTAGGAAGAGCACTCGGAATAACCTGCTGGAAATGGGATTCCTTCGCTAGGAAGAGCACTCGGAATAACCTGCTGGAAATGGGATTCCTTCCCTAGGAAGAGCACTCGGAATAACCTGCTGGAAATGAGATTCCTTCCCTAGGAAGAGCACTCGGAATAACCTGCTGGAAATGGGATTCCTTCGCTAGGAAGAGCACTCGGAATAACCTGCTGGAAATGGGATTCCTTCGCTAGGAAGAGCACTCAGAACAACCTGCCTGCTTGAGGGTGACAGCAAGTGTCTCACACTTCTCGTCTACTCCAAGTCAGATTCCTAAAAATAAAATAGAGCTCCAATGGGCAATTTAAGCAAAAGCCTTAGAAACATGGACACCTGAAATGCTGGCCTACATGAAGGGTACGATGACATTTTATATATTAAATAAAAATTCCCAGTCCTGTTTTAGTATTCATCAGAATAGCCTCTTGGACCCTCGAAGTTCTACACCTTTGGGAGATATAAATTTCCTTAAAATAAAGGGATTGCTTCTTTGTGTAAATAGCTTTCATTTTCTCCATCTGGAAGTGATTTCTGCCTGCATGTTGGAGCACAAAATACTGCAGTTAATTAAAGCATTACTGGATGTCATTTGCTAGAATGTATTTCCTTACTGCTGACAGAAAACAGAACAGACTCTAGGAAAGAAGTAGCAAGTCCGTGACCCTGGCCGCTCCTGGTGGCTGCCCTTCTCCCTTCCCTGACAGTCTAAGGAAGCAACGCGTGGGAGCAGAATGTGGCCGACTGAGCCCAGTCCTGACCTGCCCAGTTGCAGTGGAGCCTGTCTGTAATGTTGTGTAAAGTGTTTTGCTTCTGACTTGGAACCCTACTTGCCCTGTGAATTTCTATCCTGTGAACCTTCCCTTCTCTGTCCTTACCGTTCCCATCACAGCCTGCTCTTCCAGTGACGGCCAAGTGATTTCTCTCCTGCACGCATGAGTCCATCCTGTTTCCTTAGTAGCTGGATGGACGTTTTGCCATGAAAACTCTTTGGGAAGTCTTGTGTCCTTTAGTGATTTCTCTCCTGCACGCATGAGTCCATCCTGTTTCCTTAGTAGCTGGTTGGACGTTTTTGCCATGAAAACTCTTCGGGAAGTCCTGTGTCCTTTCAACAGGGGAAAACTGGCTGCGGCCCTTCCATTAGGCTCCAGGATCATTACCTCGTTTCCATTCTTTCTTTTCAACAGCTCCCCACTTTACTAGGGAAGCCAAGGGATCAACCTAATGAGAAAAGAACCTTCCCTGTAGCCCACCTGGAAGGGCATTGCCTGCCAGCTCCTTCCTTCTCACCTATGTGAACAGGAGGGAAGATGCCGGCGATCCATGGATCTGTGGGACATGAAGGACGTGTCCATCAGAAATGAAAGCAGCCTGGGATTGGAAGCATCCACAGAAGACTTGATCTGCAGGTCTTGATTTGGACCTGGCACTTTGACACCAGGCGAGTCACTGATCCCCTGAGCATCCATTTTCAATATTGGTGAGAGGGGATTATAATGAATATTGGCTGTGAAGGTCACACAAGACCGGGCTATATGCACTTGCTCTGCCATAAGGCAGTGTGAAGTGTGTTCGTGATCACTTGTGGGCGGGAGCCTGTGGCTGTCTTGCCTGGACTGGCTTTTTTAAACATGGATGAGTGGTGACAAATCCTGCGGCCGTGTGCAGGCTACATCCGCAGCGAGCTCCGCATATCTGGTCTTTGCCTTTTTAGGTCATGACTGTAATATCAAGCTTACACGAGAGTTTTAAAAGACTGAGCAGTATCCCCTTCCCCTGGCAGCTGCTGCTTCCGTAGCATTTAGGGATAAACCTGCAGACACTGAGAAGAGAGCTTCCTCCCTCCTGGGGCTGGTGGCGAGGCTGCCTGTTGTGGAAAATAGGGCATGTCTCCTGTGAATGCGAATTGCGAGGGTTGCCAAAGCCTCCCTTCCAAGAAACTTGCTTAGGTGTCTGGTGTCCACAGACCAGACTCTTCTCCCGACAGGGACAAAAATTCTTGCCTGCCTTTCTTTTTCTTTTTTTTCCTTTTACTTATTCTTGCCTTTTTTCTTCTTCTTCTTCTTTAGGTATGATGCCCCCCAAAAAACTAAGCAAGATTAACTTGGGACAGGCAGTTCTAACTGGGAAGCCTGAGCTCACAGGCTGTTTGGATTACTTTCCAATTGTGTTTCAAAGATGTTTAGACTTTTCCCAAGGCCAGCTGAATCCTTATAATCAGCCCAAAAGTTCCTTTCTGTTTCTGTCTGTCCCCTTTGAGGGTGTTGACTCAGAGAACCTGGGGCAATATGAGATGTTAAAATAAAAATAGCGTCCAACGTCCCGCCTCCTGGGAATGCTGCTCACTTCATCCGAGGGTTCTGGGAGCTTCTGCTCAGTCATCAAATGGAATTTGCACAATTGTCTTGCCTCCTGTTTTGGGTAATTTTTCAACAAGTGAGAAATTAAGAACAGCTTCTCAACAAACTTCCCTCTACTTCCAGGGCCAAGAAAAGTATTTGCAGTGTGGGCTGCAGCTTTCAGGGGTCTCAGGTGAAATGGTGGCAAGAAACCCCAGCTCCCTTCATGTGTTTGCCTTGCGCTGATGGAAAAGGAAGGCACTTCTCAGCTGCCAGAGACCACATTCCACAGGGTTCTTCACAAAATCAAGCACTGCAGTGGACCAACTGGAGCAGCCACTGGAGGGCTTTAGAAGGCAAATGGAATACATATCAAATGCTATATAAAGAAAACATCTGTTTACACAGAGTCCCCCACAGCCTCATACCTACACCCAATATCAAATGCTGTATAAAGAAACATCAGTTTACACACAGAGCCCCCCACAACCTCATACCCACACCGAATATCAAATGCTATACAAAGAAACATCAGTTTACACACAGAGTCCCCCACAGCCTCATACCCATGCCTGTCACATCTTTGCACAGCCCTAAAGGATCCAGAGCTTTGGATCAGCAGCTGGCTAGCTCGGAGGCCAGAGGAGGGTGCTGAGGGGAGTGGAGGTCAGTTGGGGTAGCCCTGGGCCCTGGCTGCACAGTCCAGCTGCTGTGTGGCCTGCATGTGGTATCTTAGGTCATGAGAGGGCCTGGGCAATTCAGTGCTATCTGTACATGTTGGTGGGGTGGGAAGGAAAAGGTAACTGTGTATTTACTGTGTCCTGGATACATTATCTCATCGGATGAAATTCCTGCTAAGTTAAGCTCCGTTTAGTGGACGGGACTTGGAGGCTCAAAGAGGGTAAGTGACAGGCCCAAGGATATGTGCCTAGTGAGGGGTGAGCCAGGATTCGATGTGTGACTAGTAAGGGGTCAGCCAGGATTCAATATGTGACTAGTAAGGGGTCAGCCAGGATTTCATATGGGACTAGTAAGGGGTCGGCCAGGATTTGATACGTGACTAGCAAGGGGACAAGCCAGGATTTGATATGTGACTAGTGAGGGGCGAGCCAGGATTCGATATGTGACTAGTAAGGGGTCAGCCAAGATTTGATATGTGACTAGTGAGGGGCGAGACAGGATTTGATATGTGACTAGTGAGGGGCGAGCCAGGATTTGATATGTGACTGGTGAGGGGCGAGCCAGGATTTGATATGTGACTGGTGAGGGGCGAGCCAGGATTTGATATGTGACTGGTGAGGGGCGAGCCAGGATTTGATATGTGACTGGTGAGGGGCGAGCCAGGATTTGATATGTGACTGGTGAGGGGCGAGCCAGGATTTGATATGTGACTGGTGAGGGGCGAGCCAGGATTTGATATGTGACTGGTGAGGGGCGAGCCAGGATTTGATATGTGACTGGTGAGGGGCGAGCCAGGATTTGATATGTGACTGGTGAGGGGCGAGCCAGGATTTGATATGTGACTGGTGAGGGGCGAGCCAGGATTTGATATGTGACTGGTGAGGGGCGAGCCAGGATTTGATATGTGACTGGTGAGGGGTGGAGCCAGTCAGGATTTGATATGTGGTTAGTGAGGGGTTAGCCAGTCAGGATTTGATATGTGGCTAGTGAGGGGCGAGCCAGGATTTGATATGTGACTAGTAAGGGGGTGAGCCAGGATTCAATACGTGACAAGTGAGGGGTGAGCCAGGATTCAATACGTGACCAGTGAGGGGCGAGCCAGGATTCGATACGTGACCAGTGAGGGGCGAGCCAGGATGCGATACGTGACCAGTGAGGGGCGAGCCAGGATTCCATACGTGACTAGTGAGGGGTGAGCCAGGATTCGATATGTGAGTAGTGAGGAGTGAGCCAGGATTTGATATGTGGCTACTGAGGGGCGAGCCAGGATTTGATATGTGACTAGTAAGGGGTCAGCCAGGATTTGATACGTGACTAGTCAGGGGGTCAGCCAGGATTCGATACGTGACTAGTAAGGGGTCAGCCAGGATTTGATATGTGACTAGTGAGGGGTGAGCCAGGATTTGACATGTGACTAGTGAGGGGTGAGCCAGGATTCAATATGTGACTAGTGAGGGGTGAGCCAGGATTCGATATGTACCTAGTGAGGGGTCAGCCAGGATTTGATATGTGGCTAGTAAGGGGTGAGCCAGCCAGGATTTGATATGTGACTAGTGACGAGTGAGCCAGGATTTGATATGTGACTAGTAAGGGGGTGAGGCAGGATTTGATATGTGACTAGTAAGGGGGTGAGGCAGGATTTGATATGTGACTGGTGAGGGGTGAGACAGGATTTGATATGTGACTAGTGAGGGGTGAGCCAGGATTTGCTATGTGACTAGTAAGGGGGCGAGCCAGGATTTGGCTCCAGCCTTCATTCCAACATCCATGCCTTTTGTACTTCACCAGCAGTTTTCAAATTTATGGGACAAAATTTTACATTGGATTCCCTCTATACAAAATAGATAAAAGTATTTTATGAATACATTTTATGAGTTCAAATATTTTTCAGAAGAAATCAGTAAAAGCATTGAAAACTATTCCAGCAAATAGGAAGCACTTTAAACCAAGGTTATGGATGAAAATGTGTGTGTATCAACCCCAGTTTACTTCTGGGTTGCACAGAATAGAGAAATCTTGATTTAATCCAGCTAAGAATTTTCAAATAGTATCCATTTTGTTTTGTTTTAAACAGCTCTTCTTGCAATGGTAGAGGCTCTTCAATTAAACAGAGATGGTAACAGGCTCCTTGTCTCCTGAAGTCTTCATGGCCGTGAA